CTCAGGTATTTCTTTATATCAGTGTGAAAACAGATTGCTATACTTTCTGATAATCATGCTTAAGCAATTGGGGAATTCAGACTACCTGGGATCAAACCAGGGCCCCACCCTTAGCAGTCATGTGACCTTGGGGAGGTTACTTACCTTCTCCGTCTCAACAACTTCTGTAAAATCTGTAACATGAGATTGTTTCTGAGGGTTAAATGAGCATAGCACAGTGGGGACACTGTCAGGCACACACTACTTGCCAGATGTCAAGTATTCATCTTTATTGAAATAGGACTGTGGTAAGCCACTTTATGGCTCTCGATTCTGTATGAGAAAATCATGCTTAGTGCCTTGTTAGTAAAAGAAAGAAAATCTGAAAGTCCCTGCCATGGAAGGAAGAAATAGCGGGGAGAAAAGGGAGTTGGTAAGTTTCAGCATTTCAGAGCTTGGAGGGACAAGTTAGGTTTCTATTTTATGGAGAAGGAGGTGGAGGCAGGATGGGTCCTAAGGTGTCATTCAAAACACACAGCCATAACTCTTTATTGAGAGTAGAGCTAGGGCCGCAGGGATTGCTGTGGTCACGTTGCGGACAAAAATGACCACTCGTTGGAAGACAGGAGAGGAGTGTTTAGTTACAAAAGCAGTCAACAATTCAGGTGTATCTATATTCAGTCAGCAAATAAAAGTTGTTCAACTTGGTTGCTAATGGGACCCACTCTACTGAGGCTTTGTATAGAACTCATAGAGGAAGATGGCTTCAAGCAATGAACTACCCTGTGCTTTTCTTAGGACTAAAATCTCAGGAAGTTGGTGATGAATGAAAACCTTAGTCCCACTGGCACTGCACGAGGGGCCAGGAGAGCAGCAGCATCATAAGCCACAGGGTGGGGCAGCCAAGGCAGGGGCATTCTGAGCTGTTGGGGAGGGGTGGCAGGCAGGGTGGGGCACTGTGAGGTGTCGGGGAGGGCATTGTGAAGTGTGGGGTGGGGCATTCTGTGCCACATGCCTGGGCTCCCACCTGGGGCCAGTGGGCTTCAGTCTGTAGGTGACTACAGAAGGAGGAGGAGCTCCGTCTGTTCTCTCTTCAGGCAGTTGTTGTGTCTCTCAGCGCTTGTTGGGTTCACAACCTATTAAATAAGCCAGCTGGTCTTCACCCTCCCAGACAAGTCAACTCAGGGGAGGCAGCAGGGTGTGGGCCTTGACCCGCAGCCCTAGCCGGGGCCGGGGCCGGGGCCAGGGATGGTGCCCGGGGCCGCGCTGTGAGGTGGGCAGGCGAGGAGCGGGAAGACCATCTCTGCAAGTGCAGCATAGCCTCGGCCTAGGACAGTGGGAGTGTGTGGCCAAAGCTGTGAGCAGAGGCACAGGTGGTGGCAGACAGTAGAGGCGCCCCATGGGGAACATACTGACCTGTTGTGTGCACCCTAGCGTCAGCCTCGAGTTTGACCAGCAACAGGGGTCGGTGTGTCCCTCTGAATCTGAGATCTATGAGGCAGGAGCTGGGGACAGGATGGCAGGAGCGCCCATGGCTGCTGCTGTGCAGCCTGCTGAGGTGACCGTTGAAGTTGGTGAGGACCTCCACATGCACCACATTCGTGACCAGGAGATGCCTGAAGGTAAGGAGGTGATAGGTGCCATCTACCCTCGGATCTTTTTTCTTTTCTCCCTCTATACATATAGCTTTGGAGTTTAGCCTTTCTGCCAATCCAGAGGCAAGCACAATATTCCAGAGGAACTCTCAAACAGATGGTGAGACAACAGTGTCTGTAGCTCTGTTTATTTCTTTTTTTCTTTTCTTCCTCTATGCATATAGCTTTGGAGTTTAACCCTTCTGCCAATCCAGAGGCAAGCACAATATTCCAGAGGAACTCTCAAACAGATGGTGAGACAACATTGTTTTTTCCGCCAAGAGAACAGAAGTGACCAGTTTTTTTTTTTATTCTTAGTTGTAGAAATAAGAAGAAGCAACTGTACAAACCATGTAAGTAAACACTCAAATAGTTAAGAAATTGATAAATTTGACTTACACTTCCCTTCCCCTTCAGGTATCTACTGAGCGTTTCAGTCAACAATACAGCTCGTGTTCGACAATATTCCTTGATGACAGCACAGCCAGCCAGCATTATCTTACAATGACAATAATATCGTGAGTACAACTATGCTGCCGAGGGACAGATTTCTATTGTTATGAATTTTTTTTCCTTCCACAGTGTGACCTTGGAGATACCTCATCATATCACACAAAGGTGAGCTTTTTAGAAACCTGTCTTGTTATTCTTTTTTGAAGTAATGCACTTTCTTATTTTATAGAGATGCAGATAGATCTTTGAGCATACCTGATGAACAGTTACACTCATTTGCGGTAAGTGGCACTTTTATTGAGGTTCTATTTTCTTTGAAGCCATTCCTCCTTCTGTTCCACACAGGTTTCCACCGTGCACATTACGAAGAACAGAAATGGAGGTGGGAGTTTAAATAACTATTCCTCCTCCATTCCATCGACTCCCAGCACCAGCCAGGAGGACCCTCAGTTCAGTGTTCCTCCCACTGCCAACACACCCACCCCCGTTTGCAAGCGGTCCATGCGCTGGTCCAACCTGTTTACATCTGAGAAAGGGAGTCACCCAGACAAAGAGAGGAAAGCCCCGGAGAATCATGCTGACACCATCGGGAGCGGCAGAGCCATCCCCATTAAACAGGGCATGCTCTTAAAGCGAAGTGGGAAATGGCTGAAGACATGGAAAAAGAAATACGTCACCCTGTGTTCCAATGGCGTGCTCACCTATTATTCAAGCTTAGGTGATTATATGAAGAATATTCATAAAAAAGAGATTGACCTTCGGACATCTACCATCAAAGTCCCAGGAAAGTGGCCATCCCTAGCCACATCGGCCTGTGCACCCATCTCCAGCTCTAAAAGCAATGGCCTATCCAAGGACATGGACACCGGGCTGGGTGACTCCATATGCTTCAGCCCCAGTATCTCCAGCACCACCAGCCCCAAGCTCAACCCGCCCCCCTCTCCTCATGCCAATAAAAAGAAACACCTAAAGAAGAAAAGCACCAACAACTTTATGATTGTGTCTGCCACTGGCCAAACATGGCACTTTGAAGCCACGACGTATGAGGAGCGGGATGCCTGGGTCCAAGCCATCCAGAGCCAGATCCTGGCCAGCCTGCAGTCATGCGAGAGCAGTAAAAGCAAGTCCCAGCTGACCAGCCAGAGCGAGGCCATGGCCCTGCAGTCGATCCAAAACATGCGTGGGAACGCCCACTGTGTGGACTATGAGACCCAGAATCCTAAGTGGGCCAGTTTGAACTTGGGAGTCCTCATGTGTATTGAATGCTCAGGAATCCACCGCAGTCTTGGCACCCGCCTTTCCCGTGTGCGATCTCTGGAGCTGGATGACTGGCCAGTTGAGCTCAGGAAGGTTATGTCATCTATTGGCAATGACCTAGCCAACAGCATCTGGGAAGGGAGCAGCCAGGGGCAGACAAAACCCTCAGTAAAGTCCACGAGGGAAGAGAAGGAACGGTGGATCCGTTCCAAATATGAGGAGAAGCTCTTTCTGGCCCCACTACCCTGCACTGAGCTGTCCCTGGGCCAGCACCTGCTGCGGGCCACCGCTGATGAGGACCTGCAGACAGCCATCCTGCTGCTGGCACATGGCTCCCGTGAGGAGGTGAACGAGACCTGTGGGGAGGGAGACGGCTGCACGGCGCTCCATCTGGCCTGCCGCAAGGGGAATGTGGTCCTGGCACAGCTCCTGATCTGGTACGGGGTGGACGTCATGGCCCGAGATGCCCACGGGAACACAGCGCTGACCTACGCCCGGCAGGCCTCCAGCCAGGAGTGCATCAACGTGCTTCTGCAGTACGGCTGCCCCGACGAGTGCGTGTAGTATCTGTTTTATTTGACTGCAGTCTCCTTGGTGCAAAAACAAAATGGGAAAAATAAGGATAACTCAGAATTTCAAAAGGAAATCACAAATTCAGCTAGTAATAGCATTTTCAGTACTTTTCATAAACTAAGTAAATACACAAAATGTTGATTTTTCTGACCATAAGACATATTTTATGTCCTTTTGCCAAGGTGGATGTGTTAGTCTCAGGCCCTCCTGGCCACATTGCCCAAGTCACACAGGCTTCTGTATTATGTATTTAGATAAAATGTGTGAAAATATATTTGAAAAAAAAGTTCATAAATATGCATTGATTTTTGTACACATGGCACCTCT